TGAGGCCCTGGGGTCTCTCTAAGGCCTTTAACCCAGCCCTTGTGTAGTAACCTCAGCTTGTCAAGAAATGCAACGACCCCACAACTAAGGAATCTGAATCTGCCGGCTAAGGCCAAGGAATCTGCATTCTCCCACAAGACTGTGATTCATGCTAACTACAGGCAGGGGAGAGGGGGAGCATCTTAAAGCACACACTCGGCCGTCTCTTCCTAAAGTTCTTGGCTTCAGCCTAGAGATAGTGCCTTTCCCACCATTTACAACTCTATGGCATGAGGGAGGCGGAGGGTGCGTCCAGTGTCCAACCACGCACCACAGCTGGTTGTACTTTCACCTTCCTCTAGGCCAGCGGACCCTCCCCAAGCATTGCCTCCCACGCCCACGTCGCGGTCCCACCCTGGTCCGCGGGGTCCAGAGCGTCCAAAGCCCGGTCTAGGCAGATGGTCTAGGGGTGAGCTCTGCGCACCCCATTCCCACCAGTGCAGGCAATCGAATAAAACAGGGTGACTTTTAACCCTTTTCGTTTCCAGAGATAGTGACCCCCCGTCTCAATCCCTAGATGTCCTCCTCTAAGAACTGTGCGCGCTGGGAGGGACTCTGCGCTCACTCACTGTGACCACCTCGGCTGGGATATGGGGAAACTGAGGCCTACAGAGGGAAGGGAACTGCTGAACGTCCCAAAGCAACACAGGCACTGAATCCGGTCTAGAATCCCAGTCTTCCAGGCCAGTGCTCTCGGTCCTACCGGCTCAGGGCCCCTGCGAAGAATCTTTTTCAAGAAATTCCCGACCGCAGGAATTCCTTCTGCGCTAGGAATCTCCATGGAGTTTGCGCTCCCTCTGGCACGTTGAAAACGTCCTCCGCAGCTTCGCACCGGCTTCGCGGCGCCCTGACAGCTGGGTGAGGAGGGAGCGAATGCCCACCGGCGTCCTTGGGGTAACTTGGGACAGAGGCACCGCCGCGGGGGGCGGAGGACTGGGCGCGAAGGCGCTGGCCCTTTAAGGGGGGGACGGAGCGCATGCGCGGCGCGGGCCGTAGTCGAGCCTGGTGGGCGGCTGGCTGGCAGGGGACGTGGTCGGCGGCAGCGGGGCCCAGGGGCGGCGGGGCTGCAGCAGCGGCGGCCCCAGCTTCGCCGAGCAGCGATCGGCTGGTGGGCTTCTCGTTGGCGGGCTCCGCGTTGGCGGGCTGCTCCCCAGGCACCAGCGCAGCGCGCGCTCGCCCGGCTTCGTCACTCGCCTCCAGCTACATCCGCCGGCCGAGGCTGCGCGAGCCTCCGGGCTTGCGGTCCCCGCCCCGCGGTCCTTCCTCCACCCTCAGCCAGGGCAGCTGCAGCCCGAGCGAACAGCCACGGAGCATCCTCCGCCCGCCCGGGCCGCGCCACCGCCCATGCTGCAGCCAGTCCCAGGCAGCGACCCCGCGGCCGCAGCCCGCCGCTCAGTGACCTCAGCCTGGCCCCTGCGCGCCGCCCGAGCCGGTCCCGCTGAGCCGCGGGCCCCGTGCCCTGCGATGGCTCGGCTGGTGCAGCGCGGCGCCAGGTGCCAGCCGTCCTCCCGCTGAGACGCGCCCGAGTGGGGACCCGCTGGGCCTCGGGGCTCGCAGCCTTCGCCTCCCCGCCGCGCCCGCTCCCTTTCTGGGGACTCCGCCGCTGTTTCTGGGGACGAGGGGACAGGGGACCCAGACAAAGCCCACTTTGTGCAGGGAGTTGGCCGCAGGCGGGGAATGTGCGCGTCGGCGCGCGCCCCCTCCCCGCTCCCGGCCAGCTGCGAGTCTTGGCTCCCGGACTTGTCTCGTCGCGTCGGAGAAATCGCCCCCCAGCGCCGCTCTCCCGCCCGGGGGTCTTGGTTCCGAGCTCGCGCGGCCGGGAGTCGCCTCGGTCTTCCTTGGGGCGCGCGCAGATGTGAGCGTGCGAGAGTTGTGTAGGGGATTTTGTTCCCTCCGAAACTGAGACCCAGGGCGCCCAGTGGGCACCCGTGCCTTGACTCTGTCCTTTCTGCAGCCGCTGGTCCGAGCTGTCTGGCCTCAGTTTCCCTCCGACTTTTCTCCGCTCTGCCAGCCCTCACTGCTGCCCGTCATTGTTCTCGCAGTTAGATGGGGGTGCTTTGTGACGGCTGCCAAGTTGGGGTGTGTTCTCTTTATTCCGTTTTTCAAACAGAACAAGGCCTCCAAGGCTGACCCCAGACAACCCACCCCCTCGGACCCTAATTCACCTTATTGCACTGATTTTTTTTATCAAGTCGTATTTTATTGTACAGGAGCCACGCCCTGATTTCTTAAAGGCGCCTTGCACTCTGGCCATGTGTTATCTCTGCAGCCGGTGTGTGGGAGGCCTCTTGTGAGCCAGTTGTTTTCCCGCCTCCACCACCCCCCTCGAAGATTTAGGGATGCCAGGGGGGAAGAAGGTGGCTGGGGGTGGCAGCAGCGGTGCCACTCCAACGTCCGCTGCGGCCACCGCCCCCTCTGGGGTCAGGCGTTTGGAGACCAGCGAAGGAACCTCAGCCCAGAGAGATGAGGAGCCAGAAGAGGAAGGGGAAGAGGACCTGCGAGACGGAGGCGTCCCCTTCTTTGTCAACCGGGGTGGGCTACCTGTGGATGAGGCCACCTGGGAAAGGATGTGGAAACACGTGGCCAAGATCCACCCCGATGGAGAGAAGGTGGCGCAACGGATCCGTGGGGCCACAGACCTGCCCAAGGTGAGACACACGGGTCAGGGGGGTGATAGCACTCGTGCATTATGTCATTGAATTCTCCCAACAGCCTTGTGACGTAAGTACAGTTTGGATTCCCATTTTACAGATGAGAAAGCTGAAAACTCAAGTAGGAACTCAAGATCCCACAGCCAGTAAGTGGCAGAACTGAGATTCAATTTCAGGTTGTCTGGGTACCTGGAAACCTGTACTGACTAGGTGTGGAGCTGGCAGGAAAGAGAAGACTTGGAGGAGGACCCGGCCCCTCTGTGCATGCCCCAGCCACAGAGCTACAGCAAGACCTGTTCCAAAATATGTCCTTCTGGCCTGCTACCGCTGACTGACTCCTTGACAGTTCAAGTTGGTGCTCTGGAAGGCATGGCGAATATGCCCATGATACTGGGTGGGTCCCCTACCAAGGATGCTCACCCCCCTTCTTGTGACCGGAGCTCTTTCTCTGTCCCCAGATCCCCATACCGAGTGTGCCTACGTTCCAGCCGTCTACACCTGTCCCTGAGCGCCTGGAAGCTGTGCAGCGCTACATCAGAGAGCTGCAGTATCCTCTCTGGTCAAGGGTCATGGCCACCTCAAGCTAGGAAGCCCTTAACCCGTGCCCACAGGTACAATCACACAGGGACACAGTTCTTTGAAATTAAGAAGAGCAGACCTCTGACAGGGTAAGTATGGGGAGGCCAGTCCTCTGCCCCAGTGTCCTTACTGACCTGCCTCCCTTTCCCACAGGCTGATGGACCTGGCCAAGGAAATGACCAAAGAGGCCCTGCCAATCAAATGCCTGGAAGCCGTGATCCTGGGAATGTATCCTTCCTCACCTGAAGGGGAGGGGTCCGCCTGGCTCTTTCCTTAGCGGGGCACTGGCCAGTTACCTCACCAACAGCATGCCCACCCTGGAGCGCTTCCCCATCAGCTTCAAGACCTACTTCTCAGGGAACTACTTCCGCCACATCGTGCTGGGGGTGAACTTCGCGGGCCGCTACGGTGCGCTGGGCATGAGTCGGCGCGAGGACCTGATGTACAAGCCGCCCGCCTTCCGCACGCTCAGCGAGCTCGTGCTGGACTTCGAGGCCGCCTACGGCCGCTGCTGGCACGTGCTCAAGAAGGTGAAGCTGGGCCAGAGCGTGTCACACGACCCGCACAGCGTGGAGCAGATCGAGTGGAAGCACTCGGTGCTGGACGTGGAGCGCCTGGGCCGCGATGACTTCCGCAAGGAGCTGGAGCGCCACGCCCGCGACATGCGGCTCAAGGTCTGCCCGCCTTCCACGCCCTCGCCCCCTCCAGTGATGCTGTTGCTTCCTCCTCTGCACCTAGATTGGCAAAGGGACGGGCCCTCCCTCTCCCACCAAGGACCGGAAGAAGGATGTTTCTTCCCCGCAGCGGGCCCAGTCCAGCCCCCACCGCAGGAACAGCCGCAGTGAAAGACGGTGAGAGAGGGACCACGCCTGGGTGGGTCCAATCTCCTCCCGCTCTGCTCTCTTCCTCCCACAGGCCCTCGGGTGACAAGAAGACTTCCGAGCCCAAAGCCATGCCAGACCTTAACGGGTACCAGATCCGGGTCTGAGGCGGATGCCAGCACCCCAGGCCCCACCCACTCTTGGGGGCCAGGATCCACCTGCTGGAACCAGCCTTATGCATGGGGAAGGCGGGGCTGGTGACAAGGCAGGGCAAGAGGCTGCAGGAAGAGTGTGTTCCAGCTCAGCCCCCCAAGCTGCTCTCGCTCCCACTGAGCCAAGCCCCCTAACTTTGGGCCTAGAGGCCGTTAGTATTTTATTTGGAGTTTTTAACTCTACAACTGAAGTTTAAGGTATTTGGGGAAAACTTAGTCCAAATGGATCTGCTGATGGTGGGAAGGCCAGTGCTTAACAAATCCATGTGTCATGGGGCCAGGTGAGGGAAACTGCTGGTTCTGCTGGTGCCTCTGCCCCTGGCTTCTCTCTGGGAGTTGGGTGCATCTTATCAGTGGGAAATCTCCCAGCCTTACCAGGCCTGTGATGGGGGGTGGGGGTGGGGTGGAGATGTTTCTCCAGTTCTGCCTGCCCTGGCAGAATCTTGACCCAGGGAAAGGGAAGCAGGGTAGGAGTCCTTCTGAGAAAGGTCTGTGTAGCCCATTAACCAGGAGCTTGGCACAGGCCACATCTGCCCCAAGAGCATGAGCTCGTGGCTCAGGAGAGCCTTCAGGCCCTTGAGGCCCCCATGGGCAGTGCTGTGTGGGCAGAGGAGGGGTGATATGAGAGCGAGCCCAGGGAAGGACCTCTGGGCAAAAAGTTCCCAGGCCCTAACTGCGTCTACTTGCTCAGTCCCAGCTCTGCCTGTTGCTCTAGCCCACAGGCTCCCTGCGGAGGGTCTGGGCTTGGCGGAGGACCCAGAATGGCACTGAGGCCAGCATGGCTGTGGGAGTTGAGCAAACCCTGGGTGCCAGTCCAGGAGCTGTGGCTGGACATGGGGTGATGGGGCGGGATGCTTGGGCCTGGGTCTCTCCGCCAGCAGTGCCAGGAGCCCTTGCTGGGGAAATCAAGACCAGACTAGGATGCTTCTGCCCCAGGCCTGCCTTCCATTCTTTAACAGCCCATCTTGGCTTGGGGTTGCAATGATGGCTGGGCCAGTCACTTGTGGCAGGGCATCAGGGCCCTGGCAGGGAAGAACCTAGGCACCTGGGGTTGTCCCCAGCCTGCCCGTCAGCATGAGATACCCAGTGGGAAAGTGAGAGGATGCGGAGAGGTTGGCAGAGCCAGGGGTAGGTTCTGGAGGCTCAAGCAACAAGGAGGTGCAGGTAAAGGGTGCAGTGCAGCCACTGAGGGACAGCTGGGAACTGGGGGATGCAAGTGAGAAAGGGATGTGGGGGAGAGTTCAGGATCAGGCTGCTTGAGGAGTAATGGGTTACCTACAGCAGAGACGAGATGGCTGTTTGTCAGGAGGCGGTAGAAAGGTAGAAAGGATTCAGATTGTGGAAGGGTAAACGGATGAGATGACCATTAAGGTTTTGTTTTACTGAGAGGCTGTAAGTCTGCCAGGGACAGCTGTCAGTAAGGCTGCAGAAGGGCTGGGGGGCTACACAAGGAAGAGCAGAACTAGGGTTGTAAGCTCAAATGACGAGCAAACGGTGAGAAGGAGGCCTGAAGGGCTGTGTGGGGACTATGGCTACCTGAAGAGGGCACACCCTGTTAAAGGGGCCACAGCTGCTCAGCTGTTCTTACAGTGCCGGCCCTGTGTTGCCAGATTGTCTGCTTTGTCAGAGGCCAGAATTCTGACTTTTTATGTGAAATAGGATTTTTAAATGCTGGTGATCACTTAAAAAAAACTTAAAAACCCAATACTGGCAAAAGAGGATGCCAGTTTGCAATCCCTGAAGTAGAGAGAGCTCGTGCTGGGGAGAAGTCCACCAAGATGCTTTGAGGCGGGCTGTAGCAAAGTCCTGTTTCTCAGAGCTGGGCTGGGCTGGGGTAGGATCCTTGCAGCTGAGGAGGAGGAAAAGCCACTGAGTCTCCTCCCAGAGCGGGACAAACCAGAGGCCCTTTGCAGTTGCTGGGTCACCAGCGGGGGTGGCGCATGGAGTACAGACAGTGTAGCTCTTGGCCTGCCAGGGAGACGGATGGTGCCTTTGAAGCAAAGAGGAAGGGAAGGCAGAACCAGGGATGCCTTTGCTGATGAGAGTGCCTGTCAGGGAAGGCGCCACAGGCTGGCAGCTCTTCAAACCAGCAGCGCTTGACCCAGAGCCAGATCCAGCATGGCCTGGCCAGAGGCACCCTGGGAGGCCAGCTGGTCAGTCCCTTGCCTCCCCAAGTTCCCCCTGGGGTCAATGAGCCCTGGGAGGATGCCTAACCTAACTCCAGCCAGACTAATAGGGGCATGGTGACCCTTGACTCACCATCCCATCCCAGCTTTCAGGGAGTGGGGGTAGTGTGGTCTCCATGTTCCTACTATGCCTAAGAAGAGATGGCTCACCTTGGGAGGTGCCAGGCTGAAACTAGGTCCTTTCCGGGTCTGGATGCTGCCGCTCAGGAGCAGGGGCGTGGCCTCAGCTGCCTCTGGGAGCTTCCCGGGAATGACAGGGTTTGAGGGGAGTAGATATGAGAGGGAGCCGCTCCTGGTTCTGGAGTCTTAGGAGGTTCCAACTTGCAGGATCCTTTCCCAGAGCCCTCCATGGAGAAAACAGCAAAATGAAGCCCTTACCTGCTTGCTGTCTGCAAGGGAGGGAGCCGAGCCCCAGCTGATAATCCCCCAGCACTCACCCTTCCTGAGCTGAGACTTCGGGGCTGTGGAGACCAGCACAGGACATAGTGGTGCTTTTTAAATTTATTTTTAACTGTTTCTCATATGTAGCAACCCCTCCTCCCCTCCTGGGCATGTTTACACAGGCTCTGCTCTGGGGGCTGGCCTGGCTGTGAGGTTTCTGGGGAGGCAGAGAGGCAGGGACTTTGGGGCCTTAGTCACCATCCATGGTATCACCTCATCTCACTTCCTGTGAGGGACAGGGCCTGGCTGATGTGATCCCAGCTCCCCCCAGTTCAGGACTGTCTTTCAGCTCCTTTGCCCCTGGAGGTGGGGGCTGCTGGCTGAGGAGGGGTCAAGGTGAGTTCAAGAAAGCTACCTGTGGAAAATGGACCAGGTTGGGGGGGTGATTGCAAAGTCTCCCCAAAGCCTGGCTCCTCATGCTCAGTGCCAGGGGCAGAACACTGGGGAGCCAGGTATAGAGAGCCTTCCTGTCATAACTGCCAGTCCTCTTCCTCCAAGGCCTCTGCATATTCTCATGTTCCCCTCACCCATCATGCCAGCCACCCCTATCCCTCTTCTAGCAGGGCCAAGATGGGGACAGCAGCAGCCCTCTGGCCTTGGGATGTGATGATAAAGCAAGCCTAGGGCCAGGGTTTGGGGAGCAGAGAGAGCCAAGAAGTTGACCACGTGTGATTTCCAGCCCTTCCCACTGGGACTTGACTTCCCAGGTCAAGGAGTCCGTCTCATTCTGGCTGGTCGAGTGACCAGAGGCCTGTGTGAATGTGTGCACCTGCTTTTCCTGCCTGGAATGTTTTCTGGCTCAGCTGCAGCAACATCTGTGAGCCCAGTGTCTGCCCTGTGTCCCTGGGCTCGCTCCAAGTGCAGGAACATACATGCAGGGCCCAACATGATGATGGTGTGAAGGGCAGGAAACAGTCCTCTGAAGGAGTGGGGAGGTGGGCAGTCTGCCCCCGCCAGGTACCATCGCCTCCTGCCAGCTTCCTTAGACCAGGCAGGGCTGCCATGGTGCTAGCTGCAAGTCCATCAGTATTGACCGTCTCGCTCCATCTTGGTCCTCCGGAGTCCCAAGTTTCCTTTTCATCAAATCTGACAAGAGAGAAGAAACATGGGTGTGCTTGGCCCACAGGGCCTGGTGGTGATGGACCTCCCCGCTCCCTCAAGCTCTGGATGGCTGCAGTGTTGTACTAGACTTTGTTCAGGCTGTTCTCATCTCAGTATTGCCCCTTCCTTTCACTTTCACACTTCATCTCATTCCTGTTGTCACTTTCCCCGAAACGAATAAAGTCTCCCCAGCTCCTGCTGTGTAGGCTGGGCAGAAACCACAACACGTAAGCCTTGTCTCCTTTCCTTTGGAGCT